AATTCCTCATCTCTGGGAGCAGCTAACAGTAGCATCGGGAGCTCAAGTGAGCCCATCAGGAAGAAGCTACGTCTGAGGCAAGTCCTGAAGGGCAACTGGCAGGGCAGCAGTGGGGACTGAATCAGCACGGTGCTCTCATGGCACTGAAGAGGTGCCTCCTGCAGCAGCCAGGGATTCCAGGAGGGGCAGGAGCAAGAGAGGCAGTGAGGCCATAGAGAGGCTGACTCAGGAGCAAGGGGCTTATGCTAAGAACATGCAATGGACGTGGCCAGGAGAGAGGTCTGCGTGTCATTCCCTGAATGTCATTCCCTGCTACTGGGATGATGGATCAGACAGAGTCAGGAGAGACTGGAGGAAGACCAGTGAGAGAGCGGTGACAATAATCCAGCCTGGGAGGGACGGAACCTGAACAAGGACAGGGTGGATGGCAGCCCATGAACGTGGAGACAGCAGACCTGATTCTGGAGGCATTTAAGATGTGGGGCAGAAGGACTCAGGCGTGCTCGGGTGTGGAGGGAGGGGAGGGGAAGGGTCCACACGGGAGCTCAGTGGGGCATCCGGGGGGCGTGGGCAGCCGCACCACTCCCTGAGAGGAAGAGCACAGGGGCAGGGGCTCCATGGCCAGGGGAGGTCTTGAGTCATTGGCTGGACACAGGAGTTAGTTCTGCAGAGGGATCGGGGCAGCCTGGGAGTCGTCAGCTGGAAGTGACTACAGGAACCGCAGGGGCGGGTACATTGTTCTGAGTGTGGACGGTGGGGACGGAAGGCTGGGGCCACAGCGCCAGACACTGAAGGAAAGGGGAGCAGAACAAGAGCCAAAATGTGGGCCCAGAAATGAGCAGAACGTCGCTGGCTTCTGGGGACAGCTAGTCCCCGAGGTGCACAGCGACAGAAGCCGCATGGCAGTGGGAGGAGGGAGTATAACTGCCTGTGAGTCTTTATGTATGGGAGGAAGAGACCTCATCAGAGGCATTCGTGGGAATGTGCACCCCAAGAAGACAGGGGACATGGGGACCCAGAGGTATCTGAGTAGGAGCAGAGACACATCATTGCCTGCCTCGCGCCCTGCCCTGCAGCTGCAATCAGGTAAGCAGTGGGCAGACGGGGCAGGTGCTCCCATCTACACATCTTTATAATTCAAATGTTCTAGCCTATGTCCACATGGGTTCACTGCTTCTGTTGTGGAAACCGCATTGGAAGGGCAGCGGCCTTGGTGTTAGAAGATTCCAGTCTGTGTCCTGGTGCTGCCCCGGCCCTGGGTAAGTCCATGAACCTTTCTTTTTGGGTCTCAGCCCTTTCCTCTTGCTCTTTGATGTTTTGTAGGCCTGCAGCTCCCAAGCACAGAGGCATGAGTGGGGAGAATGTCACCAGGGTCGGCACCTTCATCCTGGTGGGCTTCCCCACGGCCCCAGGGCTGCAGTACCTGCTCTTCCTCCTCTTCCTGCTCACCTACCTCTTTGTCCTGGTGGAGAACCTGGCCATCATCCTCACCGTCTGGAGCAGCACCTCCCTCCACAGGCCCATGTACTACTTTCTGAGCTCCATGTCTTTCCTAGAGATCTGGTACGTGTCTGACATCACCCCCAAGATGCTGGAGGGCTTCCTCCTCCAGCAGAAACGCATCTCTTTCGTCGGGTGCATGACGCAGCTCTACTTCTTCAGCTCCCTGGTGTGCACCGAGTGTGTGCTTCTGGCCTCCATGGCCTACGACCGCTACGTGGCCATCTGCCACCCGCTGCGCTACCACGTCCTTGTGACCCCGGGGCTGTGCCTCCAGCTGGTGGGCTTCTCCTTTGTGAGTGGCTTCACCATCTCCATGATCAAGGTCTGTTTTATCTCCAGCGTCACGTTCTGTGGCTCCAACGTCTTGAACCACTTCTTCTGTGACATTTCCCCCATCCTCAAGCTGGCCTGCACGGACTTCTCCACTGCAGAGCTGGTGGATTTCATTCTGGCCTTCATCATCCTGGTGTTTCCACTCCTGGCCACCATGCTGTCATATGCGCACATCACCCTGGCTGTCCTGCGCATCCCCTCGGCCACCGGCTGCTGGAGAGCCTTCTTCACCTGCGCCTCTCACCTCACCGTGGTCACCGTCTTCTATACAGCCTTGCTTTTCATGTATGTCCGGCCCCAGGCCATTGATTCCCGGAGCTCCAACAAGCTCATCTCTGTTTTGTACACAGTTATCACCCCCATCTTGAACCCCTTGATATACTGCCTGAGGAATAAGGAATTTAAGAATGCCTTGAAAAAAGCCTTCGGCTTGACGAGCTGCGCCGTAGAGGGGAGGCTTTCTAGTCTTCTGGAACTTCATCTCCAAATACACAGCCAGCCTCTCTGAGGAGGCCATTTGACTGTTTGCATTATTGTAGTACCGCATTTATTTAAAAATTACTTCCAAATCTATTTTTCTCCTTCAGGAAAAAAACTGAGGTTGAGGTTAATAGCATAGGTATTGTTGTTGGTGTTGTAATACCAGTACTTTCTTGTTTTTGTAGATGAGCAAAGCTGTAGTTAGTAAAGCTTAATGAATTTTCCTCGCCTTTAAAATTACCATGCACATTTCAGAAAGCAGCAAAACATGCCAGATCATCTGAGATTTTAAAGTCCCCAATAAATTGCGGTGTGTTAAAGTACTAAATATTTAACCATGTGGCAAAATGAGCTCCAGGTGTCCCTGAAGCAAAATGTGTCTGGGAAAAGTAAGGGCATGTAGCCTTCTGTTTTATACCCAACGAATGTTCTCTGATTGTCTTGGGTGGATGCCCCCTCTGCCTTTTTCCTAAATAAACCCCTACTGCATGCCCAGTCAGCTGCTGAGAAAATAAAAATTGTTTTATTATTGCATGAGTCGATTCTGATTGAACCTAAATATACGC